CCAAGCCCTGCTCCACCTGGATGGCACCAAAAACTTAGCTGATCTCATCTCCAGCTTCGCTTCCTCCTCTTCTGCCCAGAGCAGCGCTGGACCCCACCCGCCCACCATCCAGCAGCCCCCCTGGGAAACATGGGACTCGTTCTGGTCACCTCTGTCTCCCTCCAGTCGCTGGTCACTCCCCACCTGGATCTCAGTCCACGTCTCTATCTCTCAGCCCCTCGGTAATCCAGGGCGTCCACCTGCCCTGATAACTTCAAAGCCCGGATCACAGGCCCCAGCGTGGTGACCCAGCCCCGCCCAGGGTTAAATCCCTCAAGGGCTTCCTGCTGCCTTCCATCCCCTTATCTGGTTTCCAAAGCCCGCTTCGACCTGCCCGCCCCGAGGCTCATATCTTAATGCCATTTTCCTTGCTCTAAGCACCAGCTTCCCTTTCTTCCCCCGTCTTCGCCCAACACTCGTTCTTTCTTGCCTCCAGGCCTTTGCACAAATCTGGTCTCTGCCTAGAACATGGTTCCCTCTCTAGTCACAACTCCTGCTCACATTTTCCATCTCTCCTTAAGAACCGTTTTCTCCAGGAAGCCTTCCCAGATGGAGCGGTGCATCCCAGCTCTGGCGTCCCGAGGCCCGTCCCAGTACCGGGGTCTCTTTCCAGCACGCGCGCGCGCATTCGAGCTCGCCCCAAACTCGGCCACACAAGGCTGGGCAGGACAGACACAGCCCCAGCCTGCCTGAGGTTACCTACATTCTGATGCGGAAGAGTAGAGATGTTTTAAGAAGTGAATATAGAAACAAGAACACAAACGGCGTTCCAGAAATAACACACAGAAGCCACGGCCCGGAGAGGTGGGCGGGGGGCCCGGGACGCTTCAGGTGGGGGCGGGGAGGGGCCGCGCGGCGCCGTCTGCAGCTGCGCGCATGGCCGGCAGGGGGCGCGGCGGGGAGAGGCGGGAGGCCGCCCCCACCGCCCCCGGCCCGGCCCGCCCTCGGCCCCGCCCCTCCCGCCGGCCCCGCCCCGCCCCCGCCCGCGGTGCGCGCGCTGGCCCGGCAGCATGGCGGCGGCGGCGGGCGCCCCTCCGCCGGGTCCCCCGCAACCGCCTCCGCCGCCGCCGCCCGAGGAGTCGTCCGACAGCGAGCCCGAGGCGGAGCCCGGCTCCCCACAGAAGCTCATCCGCAAGGTGTCCACGTCGGGTCAGATCCGACAGAAGGTGAGCCCGCGGCGCGGCGGCCCGGGCGCGCGGCAAGTTTATGAATATGTTTCTGTACTTTCAGACCATCATCAAAGAGGGGATGCTGACCAAACAGAACAATTCATTCCAGCGATCAAAAAGGAGATACTTTAAGCTTCGAGGGCGAACGCTTTACTATGCCAAAACGGCAAAGGTGAGGCCCCATGCAGGAAAGCACACGCGAGGGTGCCTTAGTCCCTGTGTTTGTCTCTTTCTAGTCAATCATATTTGATGAGGTGGATCTGACAGATGCCAGCGTAGCTGAATCCAGTACCAAAAACGTCAACAACAGTTTTACGGTAAGATTCCTCAGTCATGCCTTTCTTGATTCTTCACTGAAAACGTCAACAACAGTTTTACGGTAAGATTCCTCAGTCATGCCTTTCTTGATTCTTCACTGAAGTTGGCTTTCC